AGATTTTGGAATATTTGCATTATACCAATTGAACACCCCTAATCTGAAAATCCAAAATTAGAAATGCTCCAATGAGGCCAGGTGCGGTGGCTCATGCCAGTAATCCCAGCACTATGGGAGGCCAAGGTGGGAGGATCACTTGAGGCCAGAAATTCCAGACCAGCCTGGGCAACATGGTGAAGCCTCCTCTCTTAAAAAAATACAGGCCGGGCGCGGTGGCTCACGCCTGTAATCCCAGCACTTTGGGAGGCCGAGGCGGTGGATCCATCCCTTGAGCCTAGGAGTTCGAGACCAGCCTGGGCAACACAGTGAGACTCTGTGCTAAAAATACAAAAATTAGCGGACATGGTGGCAGATGCCTGCAGTCCCAGCTACTGGGGGTTGGGACGCTGAGGCGGGAGGATCGCCATAGCCGGGAAAGTCGAGGCTGTAGTGAGCCATGACCGCGCCACTGCATCCCAGGCTGGGCAGCAGAAGTGACAGCCTTTCTCAAAAGAAAAGAAAGTTAAAAGAAGAAAAAAGAAGTGCTCCAATGTGCATTTCCTTTGAGCATCAGGTCAGCGCTCAAAAACTTTCAGATTTTGAAGCATTTCGGATTTCAGATGTTTGGATTAGGGATGCTCAACCCGTATTGATTTAATATGCGGTGGAAACGTGACGACCTAGGTTTTAAGTCGCGGTTTCCTCAGTGGTGGGTTTGGGGTATTACCCCTGCCTGGCCGGCCTCCGGGCTTGTTTCCAGAAGATGCTACCCCGAGAGCTGCGAACCGCCAAGCTCCGCAGCGCGCAGGGCTCCGACAGGGACCAGCGAGGTCAGCTCCAAGGGTCACCCCAGGCTCCAAACTGGCCAGAGCCGCCCTGAGATTTGCGGAGGCCGCCTTGCCCCCACCCCGCCCCGCAATCCCGGACCCGACCCGCCCCCTCTCCCGTTCGCTCGCCCCGCCCCCTGTTCGCCCACTGCGCCGGGACACCGAGGGGGCGGTGCCTCGAGGCCGGGAGGAGTGTTGCGTCGCGGCCTCCAGACACAAAGAGCGGCCGGCGGTACGGGGGTGGTGCCGCGCTCCTGGCCCCGCGCGGGCGGACGGCGGAGGCGCCTCCCAGGTGAGCCGGCCCGGGCGTCCGGCGGGACATTCAGGCGGCTGGTGGGGTCGAGAGTCCGGGGCCGCCCCTGCGTCGCGACCCGCGCCTTAGTCACCAGACCCGGCTCCGGGAGCGCGGCCTCGGGTGCTCCTCGCGGTGCGGGGCGCAGACTCGGCGCATCTGCTGTGGTGCCTGCTCTTCCGGTCGCCCTCGAGGGCGGGGCGGGGGTCACGCCCTAAAATACAGCGCCCGCTGGGCCGAACGCTTGAAAACCCGGTTTCCCGACGGCGGCGGCGCGGGCGCCGTGCGAACGAGGGCCCGGGTCCAGCACAGCCCCAAGGCTCGGCCTGAGGCGGGCGGCCTTGGCCGGGGCCCCCCGTGGTAATGAGCTACGCGGTGCCCGCCGCCTGCCCAGCGCGGGCCGTTTCTCCTGACGCCGCCGGCGTCTGGTCGAGGCCCAGGATTCCCTCCTGCCAGTGTGGCTGCGGCCCCCCACGGAGCGGGACCCGCGTTCGTGGCGCTTGGGACGGTTGATTGAAAGGGTGTAGAAGTCTGTTGCGAATTTTATCTGTTGTACTCGTTTTGCAGATTCGCCCCTTTCCTCCCGCCTGTGCGCGCAGTCACACACACCATGTGGGAGTCTCTGATCGCGTTGGGTTCATAATCATCGATCGTGCCTGGGTACTGATGCCCCATTGTTAGGAGCTCTGTGTGGGGCTGTATGTTTGCACAGGACTCACGTGAGGAAGGGTGGCCACGTTTCTTTCTGCTCTGTGAGACTTAGGCCAAGCCCTGGAACTAGGGAGGAGGTTCAGGAAGAGACCCATGAAGCTGGCGGGGCCTTGGAGAAGGGCAAGTGATTTTCAAGGTCAGTAGTAAGAGGGGTCATGAGTAATGGTAAGTTTCTTAGCGGCCTTTGCTGTGACTTCTGATGTTTTCTTCTTCCCTTGCACACTGCCAGCCTGCTATGGGATGGATGAAGAAGAGAACCACTATGTCTCGCAGCTCAGGGAAGTCTACAGCAGCTGCGACACCACGGGGACTGGCTTTCTGGACCGCCAGGAGCTGACCCAGCTCTGCCTTAAGCTTCACCTGGAGCAGCAGCTGCCCGTCCTCCTGCAGACGCTTCTCGGAAACGACCATTTCGCCAGGGTGAGTGTTGGACTTCATTGTCATAAAGGAAAACATTGTCCTCTCTCACCTTCAATTCACCCAGGTTAACTTTGAGGAATTTAAGGAAGGTTTTGTGGCTGTGTTGTCTTCAAATGCTGGTGTTCGCCCCTCAGATGAAGACAGTAGTTCTTTGGAATCAGGTAAGAGGATTTCCTCTGTGTTTTCTTTTCATGACCCCCACCAAATTTCCTGTTTCCTTTCCAGCTGCCTCCAGTGCCATCCCTCCAAAGTATGTGAATGGTTCTAAGTGGTATGGCCGTCGGAGCCGGCCTGAGCTATGTGACGCTGCCACAGAAGCCAGACGCGTGCCGGAGCAGCAAACCCAGGCCAGCCTGAAAAGTCACCTCTGGCGCTCAGCGTCTCTGGAGAGCGTGGAGGTGGGTCAGGCCCCTCTCCCACCCCAGCTGCCACTCACAGCCTTCTCTCTGCATCTTTCTACAGAGTCCCAAGTCAGATGAAGAGGCCGAGAGCACTAAAGAAGCTCAGAATGAATTATTTGAAGCACAAGGTAAAGCCTCAGCCTCGCATTCAGTGCTCTCTAGGGTGTAACTGTGACTCCTCCCTTGCTTCAGGACAGCTGCAGACCTGGGATTCTGAGGACTTTGGGAGCCCCCAGAAGTCCTGCAGCCCCTCCTTTGACACCCCAGAGAGCCAGATCCGGGGCGTGTGGGAAGAGCTGGGGGTGGGCAGCAGCGGACACCTGAGCGAGCAGGAGCTGGCTGTGGTCTGCCAGAGCGTCGGGCTCCAGGGACTCGAGAAAGAGGTGAGGGGCACAGCAGGCCACCCAGCCACATAGGTGGGCCTGAGATATGACGGCTTTTGTTTAGGAACTCGAAGACCTGTTTAACAAACTGGATCAAGACGGAGACGGCAAAGTGAGTCTTGAGGAATTCCAGCTTGGCCTCTTCAGTCATGAGCCCGCGCTACTTCTAGAGTCTTCCACTCGGGTTAAACCGAGCAAGGCTTGGTCTCATTACCAGGTAAAATGCAACAGTTAAATCCTGAACCCAGCCTGGGCGCTATGGAAGTCTTCCTGACATGCAGGTCCCAGAGGAGAGCGGCTGCCACACCACCACAACCTCATCCCTCGTGTCCCTGTGCTCCAGCCTGCGCCTCTTCTCCAGCATTGACGATGGTTCTGGCTTCGCTTTTCCTGATCAGGTCCTGGCCATGTGGACCCAGGAGGGGATTCAGAATGGCAGGGAGATCTTGCAGGTTTGGAACTGGGTGATGCCTAAGCTGGACAGGGGGAAGTCCCTCAGCCTCTCCTGCTTACCAGGCTTGCTGCTTCCAGAGCCTGGACTTCAGCGTGGACGAGAAGGTGAACCTTCTGGAGCTGACCTGGGCCCTTGACAACGAGCTCATGACAGTGGACAGTGCCGTCCAGCAGGCAGCCCTGGCCTGCTACCACCAGGAGCTGAGCTACCAGCAGTAAGAGGCCACAGGGGACTGGGGAACGTGGCTCCCATCTGACCCTGTCTCCTTCCTGTGGCAGAGGGCAGGTGGAGCAGCTGGCAAGGGAGCGTGACAAGGCAAGGCAGGACCTGGAGAGGGCCGAGAAGAGGAACCTGGAGTTTGTGAAAGAGATGGACGACTGCCACTCCACCCTGGAGCAGCTCACGGAGAAGAAAATCAAGTGGGTTCTGGGCCCAGGTGGTGGATTCTTACATGTCTGACGTGTGATGTGTGACATGTTACAGGCATCTGGAGCAGGGGTACCGGGAAAGGCTGAGCCTCCTGCGGTCTGAGGTGGAGGCGGAGCGAGAGCTGTTCTGGGAGCAGGCCCACAGGCAGAGGGCCGCGCTGGAGTGGGACGTGGGGCGCCTGCAGGCTGAGGAGGCTGGCCTCCGCGAGAAGCTGACCCTGGCCCTGAAGGTAGGGGCATCCCCAGGGCATCCAGGAAGCTGAGCCTGATGAGCCACTGGCCTGTGTCTCCTAGGAAAACAGTCGCCTACAGAAGGAGATTGTGGAAGTGGTGGAAAAGCTTTCGGATTCGGAGAGGCTGGCCCTGAAGCTGCAGAAGGACCTGGAGTTTGTGCTGAAGGACAAGGCGAGTCCCTTTGCTGACAGTCTGCCTCCAGACACCCGTGACTTCCTTTGTGTCTGCCTTTCAGCTGGAGCCACAGAGTGCAGAGCTCCTGGCCCAGGAGGAGCGGTTCGCAGCAGTCCTGAAGGAATACGAGCTCAAGTGCCGGGTACGTGCCTGCTCTGTCTGCCTTTTAGTCTCGCTAGAGGAGGTGGCTGGCTCTGTCCCCACAGGACCTGCAGGACCGCAACGATGAGCTGCAAGCTGAGCTGGAAGGCCTGTGGGCGCGGCTGCCCAAGAACCGGCACAGCCCCTCATGGAGCCCGGATGGGCGCAGACGGCAGCTCCCTGGACTCGGCCCAGCAGGTAGGAGCCCGTCCCTGGGAGGGGGCTGACCCTGTGACAAACGGAAGTGGCCTCTTGTTTGCAGGCATTTCATTCCTGGGTAATTCTGCTCCAGTGAGTATAGAAACGGAGCTGATGATGGAGCAGGTAAAGGAGCATTACCAAGACCTCAGGACCCAGCTGGAGACCAAGGTGAGGGGATTATGGGGCTGTGGGGCCCTGGGCTGGTCCACGGGGCTCATGTTTCTCGTTTTAGGTAAATTACTACGAAAGGGAAATTGCGGCACTGAAAAGGAACTTTGAGAAGGAGAGGAAGGACATGGAGCAGGCTCGCAGGCGCGAGGTCAGCGTGCTGGAGGGTCAGAAGGCCGACCTGGAGGAGCTCCACGAGAAGTCTCAGGAGGTCATCTGGGGCCTGCAGGAGCAGCTGCAGGACACAGCCCGCGGCCCCGAGCCTGAGCAGATGGGCCTGGCACCCTGCTGCACCCAGGCACTGTGTGGCCTGGCCCTGCGGCATCACAGCCACCTGCAGCAGATCAGGTCCAGCCAGCTTCTTTTGAGATTTCAAGTCTACGTCTGTTCTTGTTGGGGGCATCTGAGGTAGGAGAGGAAGTGCCTGGTCATCGCAGACAGGCTGCTGCTCAGCTGGCACCCACTGTCCTGTGGAGAGCATTGGCCCCGGCTTAGAAGAGGACGGGCCCTCCCACCACACTGGCCAGGCCACCCCCAGCCTGACAGAAAGTCATCTTTCCGGCCGGATGCGGTGGCTCACACCTGTAATCAGCACTTTGGGAGGCCAAGGCGGGTAAATCACTTGAGCTCAGGAGTTCGAGACCAGGCTGTGGTGTGTGACGGTTCTACTTCCACAGGAGAGAGGCTGAGGCGGAGCTGAGTGGAGAGCTGTCGGGGCTGGGAGCCCTGCCCGCTCGCAGAGACCTGACCTTGGAGCTGGAGGAGCCGCCGCAGGGACCCCTGCCACGCGGGAGCCAGAGGTCGGAGCAGCTGGAGCTGGAGAGGGCACTGAAGCTGCAGCCCTGTGCGAGCGAGAAGCGCGCCCAGATGTGCGTATCGTTGGCCCTCGAGGAGGAGGAGTTGGAGCTTGCCCGCGGGAAGCGAGTGGACGGGCCCTCCCTGGAAGCAGAGATGCAGGCCCTGCCGAAAGATGGGCTGGTGGCAGGAAGTGGCCAGGAGGGCACACGTGGCCTCCTACCACTGCGTCCGGGCTGTGGGGAGCGGCCACTGGCCTGGCTGGCCCCAGGTGATGGCAGAGAGTCTGAGGAGGCGGCAGGAGCCGGGCCTCGCCGCAGGCAAGCCCAGGACACAGAAGCTACGCAGAGCCCGGCCCCCGCCCCTGCCCCGGCATCCCACGGCCCCTCAGAGAGGTGGTCACGCATGCAGCCCTGTGGAGTGGATGGGGATATTGTCCCAAAGGAGCCAGAGCCTTTCGGCGCGAGCGCAGCGGGGCTGGAGCAGCCTGGAGCCCGGGAGCTGCCTCTGCTGGGAACAGAGAGAGACGCCTCGCAAACCCAGCCACGGATGTGGGAGCCACCCCTGAGGCCGGCCGCTTCGTGCAGGGGACAGGCTGAGAGGCTACAGGCCATTCAGGAAGAGCGAGCACGAAGCTGGAGCAGGGGCACCCAGGAGCAGGCCTCGGAGCAGCAGGCCCGGGCCGAGGGCGCCCTGGAGCCTGGGTGTCACAAGCACAGTGTGGAGGTTGCCAGGAGAGGGTCCTTGCCATCCCACCTCCAGCTCGCAGACCCGCAGGGTTCCTGGCAGGAGCAGCTTGCTGCCCCAGAAGAGGGGGAGACCAAAATAGCGCTGGAGAGAGAGAAGGATGACATGGAAACCAAACTTCTACATCTGGAAGACGTCGTCCGGGCTCTGGAGAAACATGTAGATTTGAGAGAGAACGACAGGTTTGCCTTCTACTCATTCTTAAAACTAAACATGCTCACCGGTCTTTTCTCAATTTTTACGCAGACTGGAGTTCCATAGACTTTCTGAAGAAAACACTTTGTTGAAAAACGATCTGGGAAGGGTTCGGCAAGAGCTTGAAGCTGCAGAAAGTACTCACGATGCACAGAGGTAAGGGCCACGCCCCTACCCAGACCTTCTGGTGGTATCACTGTTAATTGTGCTTCTTCAACAGGAAGGAAATTGAGGTTTTAAAGAAAGACAAGGAAAAGGCCTGCTCTGAGATGGAGGTGCTCAACAGACAGGTGACGTATCGACGCCTGGCATGGAGCTCATGTTTCTTATGTATTTAAAAACTTTTTCCCCCAGAATCAGAACTACAAGGATCAATTATCCCAGCTCAATGTCAGGGTTCTTCAACTGGGACAGGAGGCTTCTACCCACCAGGCCCAAAACGAGGAGCATCGTGTGACCATTCAGATGTTAACACAGAGCCTGGAGGAGGTGGTTCGCAGTGGGCAGCAGCAGGTGGGTGGCCTCAGCCGCAGGGAGCTGAGCTGCTTGACTTGTGCAATTGATTTTTTAAAAACAGAGTGACCAAATCCAAAAACTTAGAGTTGAACTTGAATGCCTGAATCAGGAACATCAGAGCCTGCAGCTGCCATGGTCAGAGCTGACCCAGACCCTTGAGGAAAGTCAAGACCAGGTGGGTGTGAGCGATGGCTGGAGGCACTGGGTCCCACCAGAGCTGTCTCCCCTTCCCCATGCAGGTGCAGGGAGCTCACCTGAGGCTGAGGCAGGCCCAGGCCCAGCACTTGCAGGAGGTCCGGCTGGTGCCCCAGGACCGTGTGGCCGAGCTGCATCGCCTGCTCAGCCTTCAGGGAGAGCAGGCCAGGAGGCGCCTGGATGCACAGCGGGTAAGTGGGGATGCAGCGAGAGATGGCTGACGGCCCGGCCACCTGCAACCTTCTTTTATGGCAGGAAGAACATGAGAAACAGCTGAAAGCCACAGAAGAGCGGGTGGAAGAGGCGGAGATGATTCTGAAGAATATGGAAATGCTCCTCCAAGAGAAAGTGGATAAGCTGAAGGAGCAGGTGAGTGATGGGCGCTGCTGCTTTCGTGTTCATCATGCAAAGCATGGCTTCCTCCCCTCTCTAGTTTGAAAAGAACACGAAGTCCGACCTGCTGCTGAAGGAGCTGTACGTGGAGAACGCCCACCTGGTGAGAGCACTTCAGGCCACCGAGGAGAAGCAGCGAGGCGCCGAGAAACAAAGCCGCCTCTTGGAAGAAAAAGTTCGCGCTCTCAACAAACTCGTCAGTAGGATTGCCCCCGCAGCCCTCTCTGTGTAAAGACAGATTATTTTCTAGGATTCATTCGAAAGCACATCTTTTAAATTAAGCCACTGTGCTGCCTTAGATTCCGTGGGTCATGAGCCATGAGTCCTGGGACATCTGAGGATTGGGATTCTTTGTTCACCCCGCAGATAGTTAATGAATGGTCTGCCCTGGGCAAGATGGAGGTGGGGGCTGGGGGAATATGCATGTTGCAGAAGCCGGCGTTTTTATTAGCGGTCCTGAGTAATTTCCCTTGGCAAAATTCCCAGTTTTGCCACTCTCTGGAGCCAGATCCTGGGAGCTGTCAGCAAGGAGCAGGTAAGTGAGCAGTTATGGACAGCACTTTCCATGTGGTGCTTCCGACCCTGGCTGTCAGAGTGAAATGTAAAGTCAGGGCTCTGTACAGTTTTGCCATTTCACTGTTCTGCTTTAAGCTTAGCTTATTAGAACTCTTGGTGGAGGGTGCGTACACACATTCCAGAAAAGGCTTCACTCGCTGGGAACGTCAACCCAGCGAGAAAGGAGGGGAAGCCCCTTCTCCGGGGACCTTATCTGTGGACTCAGGAATGATGGTGTTTATTGCAAATGCACAATCTTTTTCCCATTGAAATGTCATCACACTGGAAATTGTACTATATGTAAAAAAAAAAAAAAGTATAGTTTTATATTTGAAATGTATGCAAATTATGGCCATATGGCTGATTGGAATGTACTACTGTAATATAAAAAGTCACTGTATTTGCAATAAATTCTTTTCTATTAAAATTGACTTCTAAGTTTGTTTTTAATTTTTTAAACTAT